CTATTAAATCTTTATTATAGGTAAGAGCATTATAATAAACGTCGGTGTGCAATTATTCCACTCTAACGAAGATTTCTGTCTCAAATAATTCCTGACTTCTCTCTAAACCTGACTTTGAGTAACCTCTGTAAATTTGTTTCCTCGTGTACTGAGAAAAAAATATACATCACAGAGTTACGAGCATTAATAATGTCATTCTCATCAGCAAGTGGCATCCTGAGTGCGGCTTCTTTATAAATTGTTTTATTTGTTAAAGTTTCTGAACTTCGTTTTGGACAAACTTTCTCGTATTTGTATGGGGGGAAGGGGATGGGCAGTTTGTATTTAAGTTTCGGTTGTGTGATCTTTAAAAGGGAAATGGTGGGATATGGGTTTTCGGATCGACAAGGACTGAAGCACTTCAGGTGTGACTTTTTAGGCTAGAACTAGATAAAACGAGATAAGGAGCCTGAATGCTGTTTTCTTTTAACAGGTTATAGACTGGACTTTAAAGGCATAGCTGCCTTAAATGTGGGTAATGGTTGATAAATGTCGCTACCATCAGAGGTCGCTTCACAAGGTGTCTAATTCAGAATCGAAGATCTCTAGCGGTCTTCTACTCAGTCGACTGCAGAGACGACCGCGGTAGGTTTTTCAACCCGGACTCAACAAAGAAGCCCTCATAGCACAGCCTTGACGTCACTCAAAGACAGGCCCCAATCCCGACTGCTAGAGCAGAGGCCCGCCCCTCGACCTCCGTGAGTGGCCCCGCCCCGCCCTAGGGGGCGGGGCGATGCCGAACTGCGGCGGGCTGGCTCAGTAAAGCGGAGGCAGCGGGGGAAGATGGCGGCGGCCGTTCCACAGCGGGCGTGGACCGTGGAGCAGCTGCGCAGTGAGCAGCTGCCCAAGAAGGACATTATCAAGTTTCTGCAGGAACACGGTTCAGATTCGGTACCAGAGGCGTAGGGGCGGCCGGGCTGGTGCGGCTGAGGGACGCCTCACCCCCCTGGAGATGCCCATACATTCCGTATTCCTCTGTGCCCCCGCCCTCGTCTTCCCGCGGCCGGTGGCCTGGAAGGCCGGAGAGGCCCAGCTTGTGCTTTGGTGCCTCGCTCCCGCCTCTCGGGCGTTCTCTACTGGGGCAGGGGAGCAGCTTTATTTCTTGGGGCACACAGGCTGCAATTGTAGAGTTAGAACCTCATTGGGATCCTTGAGTGGGGGTGGAGGCCAGAAAAATAGGAACCCGAGGATATTGGGGGCTAGGGCGGAGAGGCCGAGGAATAGTGGTGTGGATGAGACTCCTGGGAGCGGGGCGCCGGCTACTAGGGAAATGGGAAGGGATGTGAAGATTTCTGTGGGAACGGTGTATCCAACTTGCTTTTCTCAACAGTTTACTAAATACTGAACATTAATGCGTGTGATTTTTAAAAAATCCGTAGGTTGTGGTTTAAGTTTTGATTTAACATATCGACCCTTTAAATGACCTTTTCACCTTTATACTTTAAGGGAGCTACATGCACATTTCTCTTGTGCAGTGGTCTGTCATTGTTATAAACAGACTAAGAAATTTATTTGAAATGCTTTATACTGTAGGCTCTCCATTTGTCAGCATAGTCTCCATCTTAACCATCCGTCTATAGTCAAGTTATTTTTGTTACACTTGTTTTTCCTTTGGAAAATAAGTTCATTCATGCACCTGTTAAATTGCTGAAATAGTTGTGCACGCAGCATTCTCTTACAAGCGGCAGCCTGCTTGTGTTTTCTATACAATTTTTAAAATTCTAAACTTTTCATTTAGAAAAACTGTTTCTGGGTTTTTTTGTTTGTTTGTTTGAGACGGAGTCTCTCTCTGTTGCCCAGGCTGGAGTGCAGTGGCGCGATCTCGGCTCACTGCAACCTCCGCCTCCCGGGTTCAAACGATTCTCCTGCCTCTGCCTCTCGAGTAGCTAGGACTACAGGCGCGTGCCACCACGCCAGGTTAATTTTTTGTATTTTTAATAGAGACGGGATTTCACCGTGTTAGTCAGGATGGTCTCGATCTCCTGACCTCGTGATCCGCCCGCCTCGGCCTCCCAAAGTGCTGGGATTACAGGCGTGAGCCACTATTTCTGGGTTATTTTGAGAAGCTTATATTTTATTTTCATTTTGGGCGGGCGTCATGACAGGGAGATAGAAGAACTCTCCAACTTCCAGTGCCTTCTTCCTTAATTATTATCCTGGCATCCGCATCTTAGATTAATTTAGCAGATATTAATACAACATCTGTAACAAGAACTATTCTCAGTGTTTGGAGGTACAAGGGTGAAAAAGAACATGTGTCGGGGATCTTACCCCATTTTAATGGAACTATTTTCTCTTAAGCCAATTCGTATTTCATCTGAAACAATAGAATAGACATCATTAACATTTAATAATACCTCAGTCATGTACTTCATCCATCATATTCTTATGAAACAAATCATGCCATGTGGAATCGTATGTAAAACTGGGCCACGTGGAAGAATTTCAACAGACTTGGATTATCAAAATGTTTTTATAACATTAATCTTTTAAATGCATAGTCTCGGTCGGTCGTGGTGGCTCATTCCTGTAATCCTAGCACTTTCGGAGGCCAAAGCGGGCGGATCACGAGGTCAGGAGATCGAGACCATCCTGACTAACAGTTGAGGCCAGGCATTGAGGACCAGCCTGGCCAACGTAGCGAAACCTCATTTCTACTAAAAATACAAAAAAAATTAGCTGGGCCTGGTGGTGGGCGCCTCTAATCCCAGCTGTTCGGGAGGCTGAGGCAGGAGAATCGTTTCAACCCAAGAGGGGGAGGTTGCAGTGGGCCGAGATTGGGCCACTGCACTCCAGCCTGGGCGACAGAGCTAGACTCTGTCTCAAAAATTAATAATAATAATCTCCGGTGATCATTAACACTTAGACCTATACTTGACAATAATTATTTTATTAATCATAAGATATCAAAGAGATGTTTATGCTTTTATGCTTTGGGTATTTTCTGGAATCTTTAACAAGAAACCACCAGCATGCTAAAGGTAACTGATTACTTCCGTTTAGTCAACTTTGTTTATCTTGATTACCCAGCTTTTTTCCTTATAGTTTCTTGCAGAACATAAATTATTAGGAAACATTAAAAATGTGGCCAAGACAGCTAACAAGGACCACTTGGTTACAGCCTATAACCATCTTTTTGAAACTAAGGTGAGTATTGTTAGATTCTGTTAGCAGAACATCTGGGTATGATGTTACAACATTTTCCTTACAGCGTTTTAAGGGTACTGAAAGTATAAGTAAAGTGTCTGAGCAAGTAAAAAATGTGAAGCTTAATGAAGATAAACCCAAAGAAACCAAGTCTGAAGAGACCCTGGATGAGGTCTGTATATAATTATTTTTTTATTTTATCATCTCTGTGTGTGTGTGTTGTTTTTTGTTTTTAGGGTCCACCAAAATATACTAAATCTGTTCTGAAAAAGGGAGATAAAACCAACTTTCCCAAAAAGGGAGATGTTGTTCACTGCTGGTATACAGGAACACTACAAGATGGGACTGTTTTTGATACTAATATTCAAACAAGTAAGTCTAAATGGAATCTTATGTTTTTGGCTATCATTAATGATAAGGAAAATCTGTTTTACAGGTGCAAAGAAGAAGAAAAATGCCAAGCCTTTAAGTTTTAAGGTCGGAGTAGGCAAAGTTATCAGAGGAGTAAGTAAAGAATGCCAATGAATCAGTAGATAACCATTAGTTTTTATTTTGTTCTTGCCTTTAGTGGGATGAAGCTCTCTTGACTATGAGTAAAGGAGAAAAGGCTCGACTGGAGATTGAACCAGAATGGGCTTACGGAAAGAAAGGACAGCCTGATGCCAAGTATCCTTTTTTCCCCTTCATAATTAAAGTTGTTTTATCAAATGTACCTTGACTTCTTCAACAGAATTCCACCAAATGCAAAACTCACTTTTGAAGTGGAATTAGTGGATATTGATTGAAATAGCAGTGCTTCAGCTCTAAGGATATTAGCAACAATGATAAAACTTGGCCTTGAAGAAATTTACACAACTAGTTAGAACTTGTTACTATTGTAAAGGAAGAGTCAACTGGAAAATTCAAGGAGTTAATAAAATTTGTTTACTTGGTCCCAGCTTTTGAGAGATAAATCCCTTATGAATCCCTGGTCTAAAATACTTTCCTACAGCTGTGTAAAATACTGGTCAAGGAGAACTTTTTCCTTTTACCTCATGTTGTAAACTTAAGTGGCTCAATAAAAATTGATCCACTGTCTTGATCTGACTGTGATTTGTTTGGTGTTAATATATTATTGTTCTGATTAGGGAATTGGAACTAAGGACCTCATCAAACCAGGGAGTAACTCCCAGTAAAATTATCTGGACAGATTGCCTGTATAATGAGAAGGCAAAAGCATAAGGCTTGAGGGGAAACAAAATGCTAAAAGCAGAAAAATCTTGGCAGGAAGATCAAGACCTGAATTTAGAAAAGGTGTACTTCAAAACCAATGAGCCACTAATAAAGGTGAACATAAGGTTAATATTACTAATTGATCCCCCCAAAATAAATTCATAAACAATTACTGGATGAGTCTTCCGTTTTATTACAAAAATG